GGGAATATTTATAATACTCTTTTTATAGGTTAAATGGGAGTGTTATAATAAAATCATAAATATGAAGCCTTAACAGTATATCTGGAGCAAGAGATCATTAAAATTATTTTATTACTACCGTTTCTATTATGGAAATTAACTTAGAAAACTAGATAATTTAACTAGAGTGATAGTCCATTTATATGTTGCTGTATAAAAAACTTCCCAAATCTAATGGCATAAAACAACTACTGTTTTATTATGCTCACAAATTATGTGGCAGAATTTGGACAGGGCAGTGAAGGTGAGTGCTTGTCTCTGCTCCATCATGCCTGGGGCTTCAGTGGGGAAGATTCCAAAGGCAGAGTGGGCCTCAGACGTCTGGGGCCTGGAATCATCTGGAGGCTCTTTCACTCACACGCCTGGTTTCTGGGCTGTGCTGACCAAAGGCTGTGCCTAGCTAGACTATTGACTAGAGAACCTACACATGGCCTCCCCATGTGACCTGGACTTCTCCCAGTATGACAGCTGTGTTTGGAAAGGGAACGCTCGGAGAGCAGGTGTATCAGGTAACCACGAGGAAGCTGCATGGCATTTGATGACCTCACTTCAGATGTCAGATGTCCCATGGCATCACTTTTGCCACATTCTATTAGTTGAAGAATTCACAGGCCCTCCCAGATTCAAGGTGAAAGGACACCGACGTTTAAGTCTTCTTGGTACAGTGTCGAGCAACTTGTGGTTATCGCCAATGAGATGACAAGGAGTAAACATGATTAACTTTGAAAACAGTTTTTCTATAAATTATTCTCAAGAAAGTAATTTAACTATAATGTGTCAACTACTATGGGCAAGCAGTTTCAGGTTTCCATCAGAGGCCTAAAACTACTGTAAATTTAATCCTAGATTTTCATCTTCTTAATCTTGGATCTTCACACTCTCAACTCTAGGATTTTTTTTTTTTTTTCAGTTTAAAAGTCATTGTGATCCTCAAGCAGTGATACTTTATTTTTCTTGCAGAAGTTTCTTATCCTAAGATTCTTTTTTTTTTTAATTTTTTTATTTTTTTTTTTAGAGATGGAGTTTCACTTTTGTTGCCCAGGCTGGAGTGCAATGGCCTGATCTCAGCTCACTGCAACCTCCGCCTCCCAGGTTCAGGCTATTCTTCTGCCTCAGCCTCCCGAGTGGCTGGGATTACAGGCACCTGCCACCATGCCCAGATAATTTTTGTATTTTTAGTAGAGAAAGGTTTTGCCATGTTGGCCAGGCTGGTCTTGAACTCCTGACCTCAGGTGATCCACCCACCTCAGCCTCCCAAAGTGTTGGGATTACAGGCATGAGCCACCGCGCCCAGCCCCTATGATTCTTATGAGGACAAATTGCCTATTTTAAAAATGTCTAGATCAGTATCATGCATATAAGTTCATTGTGTGTACATTAAATTAAATAAAAACATGTCTGTAAACCCCTTTTAAAAGCTATAAGGAACAACAGGAGGTAAATTTTTCTTAACTCAGTATGTTATTTACTAATATTGTATCATTAACATCATCATTACACTATTTTGTCAAAAGATTTGAAAAAAAGTGAGTTTGATAAATGTTTTAAAGTTAGAATTCATTACAGACAAATAAGTGATTCAAATTTTTGAATGACAGTGAATGAATATTTTTAAAACTTTGTTCTAGGGGCTGTAGTTGTAATTGTGTTTCAGTTGTAAATGTCTCATTAACTTTATAAATTGATTCCTGTTATTTGTTTGGAAGTGAAAGCACAATAATATCAAATTCAGCTAATAGCTCGCTTTGTCAGATCACTGTATTTTAGATCGTTTCTGATTTCGTTTGTCTCAAATTAGATGAACTTTTTTTTTTTTTTAAGTCCCGGTAGCTTGATTCAAAATGTGACATTTTGGCACTCAGTAGTTAATGATACTATTCTAAACTTTAAAATCAAAAAGGAAATATATTTACATCTAAATGACCATACTGTCTTCTGCTCATCATGTCTGCTATTTAATTTTTATTTTTAGTGACCTCAGAGTAGGAATACCTTACATAGGCTCATGTCTGAAAATGATTTGAAAAGCCAGGTAAACTTGCCTTTTCTGGATGCTTTTTTCTCCTCTGAGTGAGGTGAGGACACTGAGGTTAAGGTGTGTCATGCATGTATTTTTTTACTTATTTTCAGTCTAAGCCAGTTATATGAGTAGCTCTAATGGTTAACTTTGTAAATCATTCAGGAATCTGGCTGCTTTCTGAAAACATACCTGGGCCTTCAGGCAGCCATCTACAGGTGATTGCGCCTGGATGTTTGCCTAAAGATGATTTAGAAAATTGGTTGGAAGCTTTGCTCTTCCCCAGCTATCAAGAATTAACCTGCCAGAAATTTGCAAACACAGCAAAGTTATGTTAATGATTCTGACTCATGCACAAGATTTTCTTTTTTAAAAAATATAAAGCTGACTATTCCAAATTCCAAAGATTCAGCATTTATTATTTGGTAATTTACTTTTGTATTGCAGAATGAGTAGGACATTCATTACCAGACCCCTTGACTGTCTCAAACCTTTAGGTTGTTGACTCAGTGTGCTTATTGGAGGTAGGTAACCAGTATTCTCTTACTCCATTGACCTCAAACTCATTATGCATTATTTCTTTTTCAGTTAGAGGAGTTCATTTACATTCAGCATCTTTGGGTTAAGTCAAGGTGAAAAAGCATTCACCGTACAGTCCCCAATTCACTTCCATCTTCTAGAATTGTGAGTCATTTTTTTAGAAGTTTTAAAATGGGGATTGTAAACTCAGAAGCCTCATGGGTCAGGTAGGTGTCATTAATGAGTTAGGGATATAGTGTGTAAATGTTGCCAGAACCTCACATTATTTTTTAAGAAACTATTAGTCCAGATTTTTCTTATGAAAGTTTCTACCTTCTTAGTGCTATTTGAAATTATTTTAAAATCTTGAATGCTAAAGAGATAAATAAATAAGAATGACATGACTGTGCATGACCAGGTCTCTTCATTCTTTAACTTCTACCTGAAAACCAGGCATACTCTTCAACATCATGCTGCTAGATATTCTGTTGTGAATCACTTACCCTTATAGATCCCTCCTCTTGGGGATTTCCACTTACTCCCTCACTGCACGGTTGTACAAGTGTGAACATGCCTGGAAACTATAATTATCTGTGGATTTTGACAAAAGATCCTCAGTAGTTGTTACCATGCTTATTAAGTTCCCGAACAAATTTTTATCTCCTAAATTAACATCAGGTTGACAGGCATCCAGGATGGATGCTGATTCTCTGGTTATCTGCACACTCGAAACTTAGTTTTATCAGTCATTTTTCTTCCTTGTGGATCACCTCAGAACCTTTTACATTTTTTCCAGTTTATTTTTTGTCTTTCAGTATCATCCCTGCTGTTGACCCAGTGCACACCACAGCACCAATGGCTTCCTTCATTCTTATGTCTTTTAATTTTTTTTCAAGTAATTTCATAATATGACACTCTTGTACTTTTTTCATCACTGAAAGAATAGGATGGATAATGTACACAAACTAACTCAAATTGCAGCATAAATATCATGAACATACATTAGATTAAAAGATGTTGCTATGGCTGACATTAGAATGACATCTCCTGACTGCTAAATTCATTTGTTGCTGACAGTCAGGGTTGGTTGATATCCCGTTGTTCTTGAACACAGACTTGCTCACTTCAGTGAAAATTTTAAGGCAGAAAGTTCTCAAGAGCTGCTGTCTGAAGCAAATCTTATGGCCAGAAGTTATAGTATATTCAGACTGATGCGCTAGAGTTTTCGAAATGATTCATTTGGTCTTCTTATGAAATAGTTTTGAGATTCTTCTTAGTAAACATTGGCTTGATTTTGTTTCTGTAAAATTTTTTTTTCTTCTCCGCTGTATGGAGAAGACTGTCATGAGTGAACTTGGCAATTGCCTTGTTAAAACCAGTTGGACGTTATCTTCCACATTGCGAAGCTATACATGTCTGATATGTTCTGAAAGAATAGAATTTATAGTTAGATATACTATTTTTGATTATTTACTCAGAAGGAGACATGTAATTATTCTTATGTTGTCATGAAAATCTATTAAATGCATTTATATTTCACATCAATGTTACGAAATTCCATTATTATTATTTTACAGAGGGGAAGCCAAGATACAGGAGTGGAAATTACTTGGCCACATCGCACAGGTAGGAAATTAGTCTTGGAAGTTTAACACAGAATCAAATTAAATATTTTTTTCTTTTTTTTCAGAAATGTTTAATTTGGTAAATTGGAGGAAAAAAACATGGATTTTTAGCAATTGAAGAGCAAATTAAGGTAATTAGTAGATTATTATTGCCAACCATATATACAATAACCCTTTTTTTTTTCTTTTTTGCAGGTTTCAGATTTGGGATATTGGTGTTTCTGTTTTGGAGAAATTATTCTTTTTCTTTTTAATTTGAAGAAAAATCATCAGTCTTGGAATACAGAAGAGAAACTAGAAATATACGTATTTTGTTTCACATTTGAACAGTCATTCTTGAGGAATACTCCATACCTGAGTAGACAGCCATGTGGCCATCGCAGCTACTAATTTTCATGATGCTCTTAGCTCCAATAATTCATGGTAAGATTTTTCAGATTTTTGTGTAATGCTTAGGGTCTGATGGTGCGCCCTGCGGTCCCCGCAGGTGGCAAGCACAGTGAACGACATCCTGCCCTTGCTGCTCCATTGCGACACGCTGAGCGCAGCCCAGGAGGCGCTCTTCCACCCAGACATCTGCTTCAGCAGCCAGCTGCAGAGCGCACCGCTGCTCATCGTGGACAAGGGCCCCGTGGAGCTACCAGAGGAGTTCGCGGTCCAGGTGCCCAAGGAGCACAGATTGCAGCGCAAGGTGCGGCCAGCGGTGGGGAGAGAGGGCTGGGGGGCATCTCTTTTCTTCCTCTTCCTTTTGGCAGCTTTCAGCCGTGCCCCAATTCCAATGGCTGTGGTCCGCAGAGAGCTATCCTGTGAGAGCTATCCTATAGAGCTTCGCTGTCCAGGAACAGACGTCATCATGATAGAAAGTGCCAACTATGGCAGGACTGATGACAAAATTTGTGACTCTGACCCTGCTCAGATGGAGAATATCCGATGTTATCTGCCAGATGCCTATAAGATTATGTCTCAAAGGTATGATACTTCTAATATTCTTTTCTTTGTGCTTACTACTTCTTTTCCTTTCTTTTGACTTCAGATGCAATAACAGAACCCAGTGTGCAGTGGTGGCAGGTCCTGATGTTTTTCCAGACCCGTGTCCAGGAACCTATAAATACCTTGAAGTGCAGTATGAATGTGTCCCTTACAGTATGTATATTCCTATACTTTTCTTGGCAAGACCTTTCTCTCTTTACTTCTCTCTCTCCAATAGAAGTGGAACAAAAAGGTAATTAAATACCTTTCATAAATTATATACTATTTATTTATTTTAACTGTTTCCCTTCCAACAGTTTTTCTTTGTCCTGGACTACTAAAAGGAGTATACCAGAGTGAACATTTGTTTGAGTCCGACCACCAATCTGGGGCGTGGTGCAAAGACCCTCTGCAGGCATCTGACAAGATTTATTATATGCCCTGGACTCCCTACAGAACTGATACCCTGACTGAGTATTCATCCAAGGATGACTTCATTGCTGGAAGACCAACTACAACCTACAAGCTCCCTCACAGGGTGGATGGCACAGGATTTGTAGTGTATGATGGAGCTTTGTTCTTCAACAAAGAGCGCACCAGGAACATAGTAAAGTTTGATTTGCGGACTAGGATAAAGAGTGGAGAGGCTATCATAGCAAATGCCAATTACCATGATACCTCCCCTTACCGATGGGGAGGCAAATCTGACATAGACCTGGCAGTAGATGAGAATGGGCTATGGGTAATCTATGCAACAGAACAAAACAATGGTAAAATTGTCATTAGTCAATTGAACCCTTACACCCTACGGATCGAAGGAACATGGGATACTGCATATGATAAAAGGTCAGCTTCCAATGCCTTTATGATTTGTGGAATTCTGTATGTGGTCAAATCTGTATATGAGGATGATGACAATGAGGCTACTGGAAATAAGATTGACTACATTTACAACACTGACCAAAGCAAGGATAGTTTGGTGGATGTACCCTTTCCTAATTCATACCAGTACATTGCAGCTGTGGATTACAACCCCAGGGACAACCTACTTTATGTATGGAATAACTATCACGTCGTGAAATATTCTTTGGATTTTGGACCTCTGGATAGTAGATCAGGTAAGTTCAACCTTTTGTGGTACTCTTTGGGGTGTCTTCTTAACAATTTGTTTTGGGTCCACAGGGCAGGCACATCATGGACAAGTTTCATACATTTCTCCGCCAATTCACCTTGACTCTGAGCTAGAAAGACCCTCTGTTAAAGGTGAGTTTTTCTTTATATGAAGAAAAAGTAACATGTAGGTGTTTTCTTTCTAATTTTATTTCAGATATCTCTACCACAGGACCTCTTGGCATGGGAAGCACTACCACCAGTACCACCCTTCGGACCACAACTTTGAGCCCAGGAAGGAGTACCACCCCGTCAGTGTCAGGAAGAAGAAACCGGAGTACTAGTACCCCATCTCCAGCTGTCGAGGTACTTGATGACATGACCACACACCTTCCATCAGCATCGTCCCAAATCCCAGCTCTCGAAGAGAGCTGTGAGGCTGTGGAAGCCCGAGAAATCATGTGGTTTAAGACTCGTCAAGGACAGATAGCAAAGCAGCCATGCCCTGCAGGAACTATAGGTAAGTCTGTGCTAAAGCACTAAGTTAAAACTAAGAAACAGATACATTTCTCTCATTATTACAGGTGTATCAACTTATCTATGCCTTGCTCCTGATGGAATTTGGGATCCCCAAGGTCCAGATCTCAGCAACTGTTCTTCTCCTTGGGTCAATCATATAACACAGAAGGTAAATCTTGTGACTGACAAGAAAGTCTTTGCTCTTTCCTTTGTATTCCATTTAAAAATTATAGTTGAAATCTGGTGAAACAGCTGCCAACATTGCTAGAGAGCTGGCTGAACAGACAAGAAATCACTTGAATGCTGGGGACATCACCTACTCTGTCCGGGCCATGGACCAGCTGGTAGGCCTCCTAGATGTACAGCTTCGGAACTTGACCCCAGGTGGAAAAGATAGTGCTGCCCGGAGTTTGAACAAGGTAAGGACCCTAATTATGTGTGTGTGTGTGTGCTGTGTTTAATCTGCTGTCTTAATGGATTCAGCTTCAGAAAAGAGAGCGCTCTTGCAGAGCCTATGTCCAGGTACTTTCTGCGTTTTTATAAATGTGTTAAGTAGACCTCTGTCATTCTTTTCATCCTCTTGTAGGCAATGGTCGAGACAGTTAACAACCTCCTTCAGCCACAAGCTTTGAATGCATGGAGAGACCTGACTACGAGTGATCAGCTGCGTGCGGCCACCATGTTGCTTCATACTGTGGAGGAAAGTGCTTTTGTGCTGGCTGATAACCTTTTGAAGACTGACATTGTCAGGGAGAATACAGACAATATTAGTAAGTGGCCTTTGTTATTCAGAAGGTCCAGAAATGAGCACTGATATCTCTTTGATATTAACAGAATTGGAAGTTGCAAGACTGAGCACAGAAGGAAACTTAGAAGACCTAAAATTTCCAGAAAACATGGGCCATGGAAGCACTATCCAGCTGTCTGCAAATACCTTAAAGCAAAATGGCCGAAATGGTAGGTTAGAGTTTATTTTTTAAGCTTGAGGGGACAAACTAATCAGAGTTTGCATTTACTTTAGGAGAGATCAGAGTGGCCTTTGTCCTGTATAACAACTTGGGTCCTTATTTATCCACGGAGAATGCCAGTATGAAGTTGGGAACGGAAGCTTTGTCCACAAATCATTCTGTTATTGTCAATTCCCCTGTTATTACGGCAGCAATAAACAAAGAGTTCAGTAACAAGGTTTATTTGGCTGATCCTGTGGTATTTACTGTTAAACATATCAAGGTAAGAAAATGGCATATTAGCTTGGTTGTTCATGTTGATTTTATGGATTTTTTTTCCCCTGTAGCAGTCAGAGGAAAATTTCAACCCTAACTGTTCATTTTGGAGCTACTCCAAGCGTACAATGACAGGTTATTGGTCAACACAAGGCTGTCGGCTCCTGACAACAAATAAGACACATACTACATGCTCTTGTAACCACCTAACAAATTTTGCAGTACTGATGGCACATGTGGAAGTTAAGGTAAGATATATACCATACAATGAAAATGTTTTCGCAACTTATGGCTTTTTCATTGTGTTTCCAGCACAGTGATGCGGTCCATGACCTCCTTCTGGATGTGATCACGTGGGTTGGAATTTTGCTGTCCCTTGTTTGTCTCCTGATTTGCATCTTCACATTTTGCTTTTTCCGGGGGCTCCAGAGTGACCGTAACACCATCCACAAGAACCTCTGCATCAGTCTCTTTGTAGCAGAGCTGCTCTTCCTGATTGGGATCAACCGAACTGACCAACCAGTAAGCAACCTACATTGATACCAGTGAAGAATGATTTGACTAAATCATTTGTTCCTTTTCCTAGATTGCCTGTGCTGTTTTCGCTGCCCTGTTACATTTCTTCTTCTTGGCTGCCTTCACCTGGATGTTCCTGGAGGGGGTGCAGCTTTATATCATGCTGGTGGAGGTTTTTGAGAGTGAACATTCACGTAGGAAATACTTTTATCTGGTCGGCTATGGGATGCCTGCACTCATTGTGGCTGTGTCAGCTGCAGTAGACTACAGGAGTTATGGAACAGATAAAGTGTAAGTTTATTGTTTTCTTTCTTTTTAAATCTGAATACCTTCTCTCCCTTGTGTTTCATTGCAGATGTTGGCTCCGACTTGACACCTACTTCATTTGGAGTTTTATAGGACCAGCAACTTTGATAATTATGGTAAGAATTCCTAATTAACTATGTGTTTCCCATATGCTACATAACACTACCTTTTGCATTCCAGCTTAATGTAATCTTCCTTGGGATTGCTTTATATAAAATGTTTCATCATACTGCTATACTGAAACCTGAATCAGGCTGTCTTGATAACATCAAGTAAGTGATTTTTATTTTTGTTTTCTATAGGTTGTTCTTGTCTTTATGTCTATGCATTCTTTAGCTATGAGGATAACAGACCCTTCATCAAGTAAGAATGACCTGAATGGCTGATAAATTCCGTAATAACCCTTAATTTTCTCTTCTCTCTACAGGTCATGGGTTATAGGTGCAATAGCTCTTCTCTGCCTATTAGGATTGACCTGGGCCTTTGGACTCATGTATATTAATGAAAGCACAGTCATCATGGCCTATCTCTTCACCATTTTCAATTCTCTACAGGGAATGTTTATATTTATTTTCCATTGTGTCCTACAGAAGAAGGTAAGCTAGAATTCTTTTTTTAAAATAAAAATTTGCTAACAGAAGTTAATATTTAATTGGCTAGGTACGAAAAGAGTATGGGAAATGCCTGCGAACACATTGCTGTAGTGGCAAAAGTACAGAGAGTTCCATTGGTTCAGGGAAAACATCTGGTTCTCGAACTCCTGGACGCTACTCCACAGGCTCACAGGTAAACAATATTTGTTCACTGAAATGAAGTAATTCATTTTCTTTCTGCCTTTTCCCCCACCCAGAGCCGAATCCGTAGAATGTGGAATGACACGGTTCGAAAGCAGTCAGAGTCTTCCTTTATTACTGGAGACATAAACAGTTCAGCGTCACTCAACAGAGGTAATTAGAAATAATTTTTCATATTTATTACTTTTTTCTCTGTCTTTCTATGGGGCTGCTCCAGGAGCCATGGCTAATCATCTTATAAGCAATGCTCTGCTTCGTCCGCATGGTACTAACAATCCCTATAATACATTGCTTGGGGAACCGGCGGTCTGTAACAACCCTTCTGTCAGCATGTACAACGCACAAGGTGTGCTGGAGTTTATCTTAATTTTTTCAAGTTTTTCTTTCCTTTTCTTCATGCTGTCGTTTAGAGCCCTACAGAGAGACAAGTATGGGAGTAAAGCTAAACATTGCATATCAATAAATGTCATAGTATCTTGTAATCTTTTTCAGAGGGGCTTCTGAACAATGCCAGGGATACAAGTGTCATGGATACTCTACCACTGAATGGTAACCATGGCAATAGTTACAGCATTGCCAGCGGCGAATACCTGAGCAACTGTGTGCAAATCATAGACCGTGGCTATAACCATAACGAGACCGCCCTAGAGAAAAAGATTCTGAAGGAACTCACTTCCAACTATATCCCTTCTTACCTGAACAACCATGAGCGCTCCAGTGAACAGAACAGGAATCTGATGAACAAGCTGGTGAATAACCTTGGCAGTGGAAGGGAAGATGATGCCATTGTCCTGGATGATGCCACCTCGTTTAACCACGAGGAGAGTTTGGGCCTGGAACTCATTCATGAGGAATCTGATGCTCCTTTGCTGCCCCCAAGAGTATACTCCACCGAGAACCACCAGCCACACCATTATACCAGAAGGCGGATCCCCCAAGACCACAGTGAGAGCTTTTTCCCTTTGCTAACCAACGAGCACACAGAAGATCTCCAGTCACCCCATAGAGACTCTCTCTATACCAGCATGCCGACACTGGCTGGTGTGGCCGCCACAGAGAGTGTTACCACCAGCACCCAGACCGAACCCCCACCGGCCAAATGTGGTGATGCCGAAGATGTTTACTACAAAAGCATGCCAAACCTAGGCTCCAGAAACCACGTCCATCAGCTGCATACTTACTACCAGCTAGGTCGCGGCAGCAGTGATGGATTTATAGTTCCTCCAAACAAAGATGGGACCCCTCCCGAGGGAAGTTCAAAAGGACCGGCTCATTTGGTCACTAGTCTATAGAAGATGACACAGAAATTGGAACCAACAAAACTGCTAACACCTTGTTGACTGTTCTGAGTTGATATAAGCAGTGGTAATAATGTGTGTACTCCTAAATCTTTATGCTGTCCTCTAAAGACAAACACAAACTCTCAGACTTTTTTTTTTTTAATGGGATTTTTAGGTCAGCCCAGGGGAGAAAGATAACTGCTAAAATTCCCCTGTACCCCATCCTTTCTTGTCCTTTCCCCTTCAGATGGAGACTTCATTATGTTAATGAACAAGATATGAAGAAAATGGCACTCATTGTGGCCTTGTTGAATTATGTTGTGTATGTTTTAACATCTCTGATGCTGTGTTACTAAAATTACAAGGACCTGCTTTTTAAAAGGCCAGAACAATTGTCTGAAATTAGTAACAATGCTGCATCTAGATTGGAGTGCTGCACAAACAAACATAAGAGCAAAGCAAAACTGTATCACATAGGGTTTTTGGTCACTCACAACCTGAATTCACCACAGCTGGAATAGCTGTGGAAAACAAAATAAAACAACAAAATTAATAATGAAATGGAGGGGAATTCTAGAATTATATGCTAAATGCATATTTTATGATTTGCTGTATTAACTGATGATAAAACTAATGGCAGAAAAAGAAGTTGAGCAATTTCTATGTAATGTACAGATACTAGCATTGCACATATAGTCTGCTTTCTGTTCCTCCAGAATTTGAGTCCTGTTAATGTAGTAGAAAAAAAAAAAAGAAATTTTCTTTTTCTTTTGTGCTGGTCTTGCAAGTTTGTCTACCAGTAAGAGAGCAAAGTTTCCTTCCTTTCTTCTCTTTCTTCATTTTCTTTTTTTCTTTTTTGCCTTTTATTCCTTTAAAATTTCGCCTGGCAAAAAATAAATAAATGGAACTATCACTTTATAAGAATCATTTTCTAGTAATGCAAACAAATTATTTTTTACAAAAAAACAAAATAAATAAAATTAGACTTCCTTCCCTCACTATATATCTTTATGCAGTCAGAATATTTCCAACAGTGTTTTTTGCAAATTAGAGCAGGACAAACTTTTATGTTTACAGGGCACGTCTGTTGTAATGCAAAGCATATTTGGCAAGCAGTTCATCACCAGGACACTAGCTATGATTCTAGAAGTCAAAAGGTGTCTATAGAACTAGTGGGGCTTCTGCATGTGAAAAACGGTTTTCCATAGGCATTAAAGTGCTGAATGCTCAGTCTGATCAACAAGTGGGCACCTGCACTACCACTTTTTAGAGGAAATTCACTCCCTCGTAAGCATTGGAAGGTCAAATTATTTTGAAGTGATTTTTTTAAAAAAAAGTCTTCTGTTTATTAACAGGAAAATTTATTTATTTGACAGGATTTTGAGTAATGTAGGAATACAAAAGGTAAATTAGCAGCACATATAATTTTTTTTTAATTTATGATCCATTTTGTATGGTCTCAAAGTTGGATGACCTCATTACTAATATTTGTTGTAAAAGTGAAACTTGTTTGCCAACCAATAAACAACTGATTGAGATTTAGAAGATATTGTATTGATGTATGTACTATATGATTAATCAGTCTTTTTATTTTTCTCGCCTTTCTTTCTTTCTGTTTTCAATACATAAACTTTGCTAATCCTCTGTGGCCCAAATGAGCCATGCAAAAGAAATCAATCTGCCTAGATGAATAAGCTAAGCACAAAATCATACAGGTTTGCAGACAAAGTAAACCAGAAAAATGGAATGGGCATGTTTATTTTGGATGAAATCAGATGCATAACTTAATGTTGAGCAGGTTAACATATATGTTACTATTTGCTTATCTATAAACCAGCTGCAGTCACTATGCTTACCTTTAAAACCAGATTCAATCAGAGATATAAATATGAAATTTGGGGGCTGGGTGAGTCATATTTTTTCCTCCTTTGTACATTGCATTTTGATGTTAGAAATTCAAATTCCCTCAATTTGCTAAAAGCTGCAAAGAGAATATTCATTTTATAAAGATATAATAAGACTTTTATTGTGTTTTTTTCTTATTCTATATATGAGGGAAATCGGAAAAGATAAAGAAGTTCTTTCAAAGAAACTTTCTAGATCTCTCATTACTGCAGATCCTTTATAGCAGTGTCCAAGTACAGATCCCCTGTTAGGGCAAAGCTAAAAGGAACCTGCCAAATTATAATTTCTCCTGTAGTGTGTTTTATCTCGGGGTTTCCTTTTTCAAAAATCTAAACACTATCCATCTATAAATGACTATCTTAAATCAAGTTTAGAGAATGGCCAATAATCTGTATATAGTTTATAAATACATGACAAAAAAATTTCTGCTGAGCCAGAGTGCATCATAACCTTCACATCACCTCAAAATATTTTATGTCTCATTCTTTTTTAGTGAATTGGCATGAATATTTTTTAAGTCTACAGATTTTATGTTAGAGGAGAATCACAAGCGTTAATGATAATTAGGTTTTCTCACACCACACTATGGCAATATTAGCACGTCCAAGGCTTTTAACCCACCCGATACATAGAATACATTTGGCAATAAAAGAATCCTTTTTAGATGTGTTTATGGTAACTTCAGAAACACAAATGTGGTCTGTGGATTATGAGCACTTATGCTTGTTTTGTCAAACAGTAACCTACATGAAAGCAACTCTATCAGTAAGAAGCTGGTTTCACAGAAAAATGGGGAAACTACCTCAATTCAGCTTGCTGATTTTCTGACATTGCTACCTCCCTGCCCATTATTTTTGTGTTTCTATATGGAAATTTGAAGCAGGTAGCTTCTCAAGCTCTACATAGACCAAACTGAAGAAAGATCACTTGAATACACAAACTGGTGCAGAAGAACATTCAGCATATAAAGTTACTACCAAGCTCTTGCATCAAGAAAAAAGAGTGAGATTTTTGAACTCTATACATCATAAATGGCATGCTTTCAGAGAGACTTAAGATCCCAAAGATTATAACAGAGAGAAATTTCCCCTGCAAGTATTATGTAACCGTAATTAAAAAAAATGGATAAAGGAGCTAATTTTACATACATTTCAATAGAAATTTGCATATATCTAACATATTCATTTTGTCCTGTTTACACTAGCAAGGGTTGAATTCCTGAACTTGAATCTTTTTCTTCATATACATTTTCTTATAGAGCTATTGATGAATTAATTAATGATTTTTTAATTGTTCTTTTTTCTACCACCTTTTGTGACTCAATTTTTTAAGATCCTGAGACATTTATGACCTGCTTATCTGTATATTTTTATGTGTTCATCTGAATTTCCAGTAAGAAGTAAATTTCCGTCAAACAGATGTAGTATACCGCTATAATACAGCTTATTTAGCCAGCTAGAAGTAAAACTTATGCCACCGAAACAAACAAATGATTACTTTCTTGTCAAATAATATTTTTGTCACATTTTTAGACTTGGTTGTTTTTCCTCTTTGAAATCTAGTTCACATGACACTTTATCAGGGACACTAGCTAATGGACCTCATGTTTAGTTAATTCTGAAACTGATGGATTGTTGCACAGCCTCTGCTCCTAACTGATAAATATTTGCGGCAAAGTCCAAATTTTGTGAAGGAGAAATTGGTTGGAATTAAATTTTATGGGCGTCCCTTCTTGTTTCCACTATATTATAATTAAACACACTGAAGTTGAATAATAAATTACTGTGCTAAAATAATTGTAATAACAAAAATGAACTGACAGAACAATTATCTTGAAGTAACAATAATCAGGAAAATATCTAACAAAAAGCACGTAAGGGAAATATCCTTAACTTCCTGTAAAAAAAATTCACATTGACTCTAAATTAAGATGTAGTTTATCATCTGTATTTTAAAATATCCATCATAACTAAAAATGTTGACATATTAAGGAAAGGATCTTTAAGATCTAGGTTTAAGATTCTTATTAGTATTAACTTAATTGGTATGACAAAACTTTTCATAATAGATATAAGCATATAAGGGAATTAGTAACATTTATAAAGGACCCACATATTTAATTTTAGGCATTGTCTTCAGCTTCCCTGGACCCCCAACACATGTTGAAATGTTATTGACTAGCTTGCTTTTTTTAAGGAATGACATTAAAAATTTCGACTGACTTTCTACATTACTGTAAAGATCAAAAGGGAGAGGAAAAATAGTTTACAAGTTTTCTAAAGATCAACTCCAGACTAATCTATATCATCCCCTAATAATGAAAAAACAATTAGTTTTTAGAAGTTGTCTATCAGTACTGTACCGAAGTGCTACTGCTTGGATTTTTTTGTTGTGGTTTTAAAGAGATGGGGTCTTGCTCTGTCACAAAGACTGAAGGGCAGTGGCACAATCCCAGCTCACTGCAGCCTCAGACTCTTGGGCTCAAGTGATCCTGCTGTCTCAGCCTTCTGCGTAGCCATGATCACAGGTTTGAGCCACAGCACTTGGCCTGTGATGTATTGCAGAGGGAAAAAAACCAACACTACAGAAGTATAATGCATGTCAATTCAGATTTAGAGAGTGTAAAAAACAAAAACCCAAAGTCCAACTATTTAGTTTTGAGCAAATCTGAAGATATTGGCATGAATATCCTTTCTTCTCTAAGAAAATTTTTGAGATAACAATATATATGAAGTTCCCAGTACATTGTAGACCAAGGTGTTAAAATTTAATTAGTTCATTTTTAGTAATTCATAATTTTAACTTACCACATAAACAATTACTATGCATTTCTAAGTAACGTTTTCAATATAGCTTATATTAGATTTCTGCACATCATTAAATTACGAAGATGGCACAAAAGCAAAGCAGCAACATTGCACAATAGCTTATGGAAGCATTTTTGTGCGAATGGATTTTACATAAGAAGCTTTTCTGAGCTCATAAAATATATTCAATGGATCCCAACATTAAATTTAACTTTGCAATCAGCAAATATGTTCTTTATAACATCTTAAAAATATTAAACAATTAAATTTTCATTTGTAGGCTAGCAGAACTTAAATGTGTTGGTAGTTGCTTCTTTCCTGATTAGGCCATAAGAAGAAACTTTCCTATTTACTAATTAACACTGATTACACTCTCTTTGGTTTAAAAGGGAAACTTTCACCTGTACACATACACACTCTGATTCCATTTATTTACAGCCTGCAGAAGAAGTAGCTTGTTTACGATATTTAAAACTTTGTGATTTCTGCAATAAAACAGGTAGTTAATATAGTTTCGCATAATCTCATTGAAAGATATTGCTATTCCTTCTTTATTTAAAAAAAAATTTAAAAGTCAGCACTTCTTTCACATCTAGCACCTATAAGTTACTATTCAAATGTCTTGATTTCAGCTAAGTTTTGATGTTTCTTTTTCTCTTAATAGTATGTCAAAAGCATTGTTCTCATTTGATAATTTGTGTCCCGTTACAGTATTTCAAAGGTAAATGCAAACTAATTTTTAGGAAGGCTTGTGAAAGAACTTTGATTTATGTGAAGAAATCAAGAAAGACTATACATGAACAAATCTCTATTGGGATAAACAAGTCTCTTCAACCACAATATGAACAACGGAAGAGCAGAAACCAAACAAGTTAGCAAACTTATGGTAAGGTGACAGGACCTAAACTAGAGTTACAGAGAAAAGTTTTCCAGGAAAGAATAATGAAGTCATTTGTAGTGATAAAAATCTTATACACTACACCAAATGTTACAGATGTATTCCGAAAAGTAAAATGGGAGTTTCCTATATTCTGATTTCATTCTGCTAATTCCACGGGAAACATTAAATACTTTAAACACTCTTGAGATATTTCGTATCTAGCTATACCTTGTCTCAAGGAAACATCAATATTTTATAAATGTTTCTTAAATATAAGTATTTTGTCTGAATTCATCTTCACTCTCTAATCTGCTGGCTCTATTGAACACCAACAGAGTTAATGCTTTTAGTAGCTTTGTACCTTTTAAAGCTCTATTATGAATCTTTCTAATACATATGAAATTAATATTATATTAGAATTATGTACATTATACAAAATAATTCATAACCAAGAAATATTCATACTATAGAATAATTTATTATTATATATATGAATATTACATTGAGACTGAACAAATAACCACTCTGCTCCAAATATTACTCTCAAGTTCTCTGCCTTTAATTATTATAGTCAATTCATAAAATTCTACATACAGTTGTACATGGTGGGTTATCAAAGTACTCCATAATCCAAATGCATCTAAAAGTATTCCAAATGCGCCTTTCATTCTAGAATACTAAAGGAAAGCGTTTGAAAGAAGAGGAAAGTAAAGCAGACTTCTAACTATTTAATTTAAACATTGCCATTCAGATTGAATAATTTTTAAATGATGATGCTCCACTCTTTGATCTACAGACAAGGTTACAAAAGATTTACAATTAGTCCAAAATCAGAGGATTTTAAATCTTAAAGGAGTTAAGTTTGTCTCAATGATCCAAGACTACAAAATTTCTTGCTACATTGGCAAGGAAATATGTTTAAAGCCGAGAACTAAAATAGCTTTTTAAAATTTAAAAATTCCTCTGTTTCTTCTGAATGTAAAACAGGCAAAATGATCCTGACTTCAAAATGAAATATATTGATTGCTCTCAAAAGATGTTTGACAAAGTTAAGTCAGTATCTTCAATGCTTTAACAGTAGGTAGAGGTCTTTGGGGTTGGAACTCAGGATACAGTGACTAGGACAGAGTGCATTCTTAGGCTAATTAGTGCCTAGTCCTCTGGAGTATTTTTTAATGCCCTGAATTTCAAGTTGTCAAACTGGTTTACATATTGAATGACATTTTGAATCAATAAAAATGAGAAAAAAACATTTAAATTTGGTTTTCATGACTCATTTGAGAATAAAGATTTCCTTCATCACCCTAAGTAATAAAAGCTGATATGTCTTGAAACAACTATAGACAATCAGAATGTGTTCATTTATAAAGTATCACTGGTTTGTATATTTTAATGCTGACCTTTGCCTGTGAACTAGAAAATCAAGATTTGTAGAGTCAGGTTGATTTGCCTTCATTTAATTCCTGCAAATGCATTGGAAGTGGATGGATAACTTGGAACTTTTTCCATACTGTTTTCCCCCTCACCAAGCATTAAATCTAATTCAAAATATGTCTTTCTAAAAAACAATAGTTTATTTTTAAAACTAACAACTAATTGTGTTATTCCTTGTTGATAAGAAAGTCACTTTTTAGAAACAAGAATATAGCTATTGTGGCTTTGGTCGCTTAGGATTCTCATATATTTACACATGGCATTATTCTTTTCATATACACCTACCAGATTTCAAGCTATTGGATATTTCCCTTGTACAACCTTTACATCCTTTTTTTTTCCTTAAATGCTCTGTACAATCACATGTAAAGTCATGAGCTACAAACCTCAATAAAAATATCAGTAAACAAGAAGTGATGTAGTTACTGTTATTATATGGTATTAC